AGTCGGACGCCACCAGGCTCAGCTAATTTTTGTATTTTTAGTGGAGACGGAGTTTCACAGTGTTGGCCAGGCTGGTCTCGATCTCCTGACCTCGTGATCCGCCCGCCTCGGCCTCCCAAAGTGTTGGGATTACAGGAGTGAGCCACCGCGCCCAGCCAAATGCCACCTTCTTATTGTGACCTGCTATGTAAAATCGCAAACCCTCACTGCCTGTGGTTATTCCCTACTTGTACTTTTCTTTTTAGCATTTACCAATGTCTGACAGTATTTAATTTCACTAATTTATCTCGTTTATTTTATGTCTCGTTTATATTCCTGCTATAACGTAAACTCCGGGAAGGATTTTTGTCTGTCTTGGTTGTCTGTCGTATCTCGTGTCTAGAACACAGAACTCACAGTAAGTAGGCACTTCAATCAATTACCTGTAGAATGAACGGACTGAATGTCACCTTGTTAGAGTACCCTCCTGACCACACTCTGCTAAGCAGTAATCTTTTATTTCTCTTTCCCAGTTTTATTTTTCCTCATTTACACTTAATCACCTTGTGACACCTATTTGTTTACTGTTTCCCCAGTAGAGTGAAAGTCACTTTAACAGCAGAGATTTAAATGTATTTTAATCCCTACAAAGGAGAAAAAGGGAGGAAATACGTGACAGGCTCTCAATAAGTATTTGCGAAGGATTTAATCTCTTGAACGAATGGATGAATGAATCTAGCAGCCAGCTCCACCAGCCTCCTTCGTGATAGGACTAACTGGGGTCTGTCTGCGGACGGGCGCCTCCTCCGCGGGCGGAGGGCCGCAGCGGGAACTGGGTTTCGGCAGCGCCCCTTTAAACCAGCCGCGGACGCCCGGCTGCTGGCGCTAGTTCCAGCCCGGCCGGGCCCGGCCTCGCCGGTTTCTCTCCAGTCGCCGCGCCGGCCAATTTCCGGGGCGGTGTCATCGCCCGTTTAAGAGCGGAGCGCTCCGCCCTGGGGGCGGAGCTGGGAGGGAGCTTTAAGGGGTGGACGGGCGGGAGGTCGGGGTCCTCCGGGGATTAGAGCCGGTGGGCTCGTTGTGGGCGCCATTTCTCGGCGTCTACCGAGGAGCCGCCCCTTTCTCAGCCTTGCTCGGCTCTTCCCCGCTCTGGTCGCCGGGGCTGCGCCGTCCCCAGCTCAGGTAAGCGCGAGGCCCGGCGGCGGCGCCGCAGTACAGTCCGCTGCGCTCCTAGCCGAGTGGACCCTTCCTCGCCCGCGCCTGCGGTAGCGGCCTTGTCCCCGGGGAGGCGGGCGGGGGCCGCACCCAGACCCTAGGGCGGCCGGCCCCTCTCTCGTCGGGCCGGCAGGGCATTAATCCCGCCGGAGGGAGGGGCGGCGGCGGCCAATGAGGCAGGGCCGCCGAGTTTCGGTCGATACCGCGCGACGGGCCGGGGCGGAGGGCCCGGGGCAGCCGGGTTAATGTTTGCCGAGCGGACGCGCTCCCCGAGCCGCGGGTACCCCTCGCTGGTCCGCTGGGCTGCCGTCCAGCGGGAGAGACAAAAGTCGCAAGGGAAGGGGAAAAACGAACTGAGTTTGTGTCACTGTCTTGGTGGACTTTTCGAGCTAACCTGTATTTGAGAAAAACTTCAGTCTCTTGGGAAAGGAGAGGCAGGTGTGTTCCCATGAAAGACGAGGTCTGAAGGTCTGATGCCATCTTTTTCTCTCTGTTTTTATAGTGACAAAAATGCTGAGTTTCTTCCGTAGAACACTAGGGCGTCGGTCTATGCGTAAACATGCAGAGAAGGAACGACTCCGAGAAGCACAACGCGCCGCCACACATATTCCTGCAGCTGGAGATTCTAAGTCCATCATCACGTGTCGGGTGTCCCTTCTGGATGGTACTGATGTTAGTGTGGACTTGCCAGTAAGTAGGTCTTGCTGAGCTCCAAATTCTGTTTATTGATTTACTTATTATCTTGCCATTTCAGAAAAAAGCCAAAGGACAAGAGTTGTTTGATCAGATTATGTACCACCTGGACCTGATTGAAAGCGACTATTTTGGTCTGAGATTTATGGATTCAGCACAAGTAGCAGTGAGTAACTGTTTTTTGGAAGTTTTAGCATATGCTTAACTAAATTTTTGTTTTTGTTTTTCAGCATTGGTTGGATGGTACAAAAAGCATCAAAAAGCAAGTAAAAAGTAAGTGCAGACAAAATTATTTGTGGGGGGGATTATTAAAACCTTTTTTTTTTTTAAATGACAGTTGGTTCACCCTATTGTCTGCATCTTCGAGTTAAGTTTTATTCCTCAGAACCAAATAACCTTCGTGAGGAGCTAACCCGGTAAGAACACCATCTAGAATTGTGCCAGGGTTTGGGTTAAATTTGTGCCTTTCATTTTTCTTAGGTATTTATTTGTTCTTCAGTTAAAACAAGATATTCTCAGTGGAAAGTGAGTATTAGTTATTTAAGGATAAATGCACAACTTGTCTAACAAACTTGTGTTTTGGTCTCAGATTAGACTGTCCCTTTGATACAGCAGTGCAATTGGCAGCTTATAATCTGCAAGGTAAGCAATTCTTATGTTGACTGTTAAGACTCATACATATAACTTTTGAAACTTATGTTTATAGCTGAACTTGGTGACTATGATCTTGCTGAGCATAGTCCTGAACTTGTCTCAGAGTTCAGATTCGTGCCTATTCAGACTGAAGAGATGGAACTGGCTATTTTTGAGAAATGGAAGGAATACAGGTATCTGGCGTTTGACCATACTTTCTTTAAAAGTTACTTTAAAAATCATTGTTTTAAATTTCAGAGGTCAAACACCAGCACAGGCTGAAACCAATTATCTGAATAAAGCCAAATGGCTAGAAATGTATGGGGTTGATATGCATGTGGTCAAGGTAAGCATTGTGTTGTGATGCTTTTTTAAAAAAAAGCTAACACATTTTTCTCCCCTTAAATTAGGCTAGAGATGGGAATGACTATAGTTTGGGACTAACACCAACAGGAGTCCTTGTTTTTGAAGGAGATACCAAAATTGGCTTATTTTTTTGGTAAGCAAGAGTTATTGTCAAAGATACTTACTAATTTGGCTTTTATTCTCTTATTATATTATAGGCCGAAGATAACCAGATTGGATTTTAAGAAGAATAAATTAACCTTGGTGGTTGTAGAAGATGATGATCAGGTAGGAATAAAATTATATTCTATTACTTGTGTATCATCCTTTTATATATACTTTTCTTTTTCAGGGCAAAGAACAGGAACATACATTTGTCTTTAGACTGGATCATCCAAAAGCATGCAAACATTTATGGAAATGTGCTGTGGAGCATCATGCTTTCTTCCGCCTTCGAGGCCCCGTCCAAAAGAGTTCTCATCGATCAGGATTTATTCGACTAGGATCACGATTTAGATATAGGTTAATTTTAATTGCTGTTTTATCTGTCTTTCAATTTCCCTTACTTCTGTTATGCCTCATTTAGTGGGAAAACAGAGTATCAGACCACAAAAACCAATAAAGCAAGAAGATCAACATCCTTTGAAAGAAGGCCCAGCAAACGATATTCTAGACGAACTCTACAAATGAAAGGTGAAGTGCAACCCTCTTTCAAAGGATTATTTCTAATGAGGTGTTATCTTTTTTCTTCTGTTAGCATGTGCTACAAAACCTGAAGAACTTAGGTAAGTAATGTTTTGCAACTTAGGAATTGGTAGGTTTTTAATTGATTTTTTTTTCCCATTACAGTGTTCACAATAATGTTTCGACCCAAAGTAATGGCTCCCAACAGGTAAGACAATACTAAGCTTCTAAAACACTGGAAAATAGATAATTTTTATAATTTTTGTCCAAAGGCTTGGGGGATGAGATCTGCTCTGCCTGTGAGTCCTTCCATTTCCTCTGCTCCTGTGCCAGTGGAGATAGAGAATCTTCCACAGAGTCCTGGAACAGACCAGCATGACAGGAAATGGTTTGTTAATTCCTTAAACTAAAATAAAATATTGGTCTAAGTAAATTTTCTATTTCCATTGCAGCATTCCTCTGAATATTGATTTGCTGAATAGCCCAGACTTATTGGAAGCAACGATTGGTGATGTAATTGGGGCATCTGACACTATGGAAACATCCCAAGCACTGAATGACGTTAATGTAGCCACCAGGCTTCCGGGATTAGGGGAACCTGAAGTTGAATATGAGAGTAAGTAAATGTTCCATTATACATCAGTGATAGGGGTTATTTTGCCTTTTTTTTTTCTTTTCAGCATTAAAAGACACCTCAGAGAAGCTCAAACAGCTTGAGATGGAGAACAGTCCTTTGCTGTCCCCTCGATCCAACATCGATGTTAACATAAACAGCCAGGTATTCAGATTTCCCCTGTGTATACCTGTTACAGTTGATTATAGTATATTTTTAAAATATCTAGGAGGAAGTGGTGAAGTTGACTGAGAAATGCCTTAATAATGTCATTGAGAGCCCAGGATTGAATGTCATGAGAGTTCCTCCTGACTTCAAGAGTAACATTTTGAAGGCTCAAGTAGAAGCAGTGCATAAGGTAAGCTGCCTTTGATAGATAGCCCTGGTGAAGATTTACTTTTTTTAATATTTCATTTTCTTAGGTTACAAAAGAAGATAGCTTATTAAGTCATAAAAATGCCAATGTTCAGGATGCTGCCACAAACAGGTACAGTTCTGGGTAGACTGAATTAAATTGATTACATGATGTGAATTTATCTTTTTCTTCCTAGTGCTGTGTTAAATGAGAATAATGTGCCCCTCCCCAAAGAGTCTCTTGAGACTCTGATGCTTATCACACCTGCCGACAGTGGTTCTGTTCTAAAGGTAAGAATACTTTTACTTCTTAAAATTTTTGCATTTAACAATTCTAGATTCCTGTCTTCCATAGGAAGCTACAGATGAATTGGATGCCTTGCTTGCATCTCTAACTGAGAATCTAATTGATCACACAGTTGCACCTCAGGTAAATATGCTTTAAAATAGTATGATGGAAAGAAAGTAAATACATACATATAAAATTATTTCAGGTGTCTTCCACATCCATGATCACACCCCGGTGGATTGTTCCGGTAAGTTCATGTTATTTGTGATTTTTCTTCTGTGACCAGGCAGGTATTGTTACCCTGTATTTAGTTGTGTGTGTATCTCCCACAGCAGAGTGGTGCCATGTCTAATGGACTTGCGGGATGTGAAATGCTTTTGACAGGGAAGGAGGGACATGGTAATAAAGATGGAATCTCACTGATCTCTCCCCCAGCGCCATTCTTGGTAGATGCTGTGACCAGGTGAGAAAATTATTTCTCATTTGCAGTTCTTATCCCTGAGTAACCCATTCTCTCTTCCTTTCAGCTCTGGTCCCATTTTGGCAGAAGAAGCTGTCCTGAAGCAGAAGTGTTTACTGACCACTGAGCTCTGAGGGCCTGTAGCTGGAATACGCATCTCTCCAGCATTCCGTCCTGGGATCCGTTTCAGCTAGAATATGTTGGATTCAGGAGCTTGTCCATTATTTGTAGGTAAAAAAAGCTGCACGTAGATTTGACTTCAACTCCGTAAAAAAGACAGCTGTATTTTCCGTCCAACTGGAATTGTTGAATCACACTGCATAGCTGCCCAAAAGAGAGTGTTTGGTCTTGAACTTTCTATACTTTTATAAATGTTACAAATTCCCGAAAGAAGGGAATTTCTTTTTCTGGGGTTTCCTTCAAACTCTTGGCTCCACCTAGCGGTTCTATTTGTTCATAACAACTTCATAACAAGCCTGCCTCTGGTAGTCAACAGCCTTTTGAAAGCTATTTCCATCTAGTATCAGGGTGAGAGCATCCTTGATCTGGCTGCCTGTTAGAGAAATTGCACTTTTCCTGACTTACCTAGAAATCAAGAATTTAGGAAATTAATGTGGACACTATAAAGGCAGACTTAGGGCCAACTTTTTTTTTTTTTTACAATTATTACAACACTAAAGAGAAGTTTAGAATATAGAGAGTTTTTAAATGTCTCCCATTCTTTTGATTTCTTACTGTACTGGCTATCTTAATATTTCAAGTTTACATCAAGATAAACCCTGAGAAGAACTACGGAGAAATCAAATAAAATCCTGTCATATTTTTTTCACCCTGCCTTTCCACAGGAAGCACTCACAGGCACCACACACGTATCATGTAACTTATCAGTGGGGTGGGTTACTGTTGAAGAGACCCTGGGGCATTTACCTCAGGCATCTGCACTCCTCCGAGCCCGGTGGAGAATGCAGGCTGCTGTAGTCTCAGGTAATGAAGGCACAGCACAGCAGTACTCCACATTGTTTCCTATTTGGACATAGACTTCATTTCCTTTCAGTATAAGCTGAATAAATTTAGAGCTTTCAAACTGGAAAAAAAAATGAAACAAAACAAATACACCAAGACCAAAATAGGCAATAGGAACAGGGGTGAAGGGATGTTGTTTCTTAAATACCTACCATGTATGAAGCTATACACAGCATATACCGAAAGAACCTGCATTGCACTAGGAATTCTGTGTTAGTTTAAAAGAGATCTCTAAAACTTCCCCATCCCTTTGGGCCTGTACAAAGAAATTCTGGATGTTAAAATAATATATACTCATCACAGAAAAATAAAGTATAGCAATGTCCATCTGTAATTCTAATACCCAGAAATAACGCTATTTAGCTTTATAATTTTCGAATGAACAAGGTAAACCTCGGTTGCCATGGGGAAGAAGGATGATGTGGAAACCATATTGGTAAAGTTGTTAATCCCTCGTTATGGAGAACTGATCTTAAGCTATACCTCCTGGAATTTGCTTTCTAGTTTTCTGTCCTGCAATATGTATATAATTAAGCACTAATTTGTACTGCTTAGCATAAAAGAACATCCAGTCTTAGATCCTTAAAACTTCATGGATTGGACTTTCCTGGGCTCCTTATAACATAATCGTGTGTCCAGGCAAACGCACACTAGTGTCTGACTGGAAAGCTCAGGAATTTTAATCTTGCACTGTTTCCCAGGGAGCTGTAGTGATTGGAACCCACGTTTGCACAAAACATTTTTGCAGAAGGAAAGTCAACACTTCTTGCTGGCTGCCTCCCCTTAGCCATTATGCTAAAAACAGCTTCTGAGTTTCACTGGTGGGGCTCTTGCCAGTTCTTAATTATAGGACATATTTTCTCAAAGCTGAAGGTGACACCTAGAACCAGGGGCTTGACCCAGGACATGATGGAATGAGCATCAAATTTTCAGTGTCTTGGCAACCGTAGATGTCCTACAGGGTTACCGTTGTGCTGCTCACCACAGAGCAGCTGAGGCATTATGCCTTGGAAGACCTAAATCTCCCATCCAGTTCAGGAGGTGACAACATCCTTATTTTAAACTTCCTAAAATTAGGAATTAGGTAGTTGGACATAGTCTGTGACCTTTATGTCGTTGGATACCTGTATTCTTGACAGTTAGAATATTGGTAGGGACTTTGTTAAAATTCACTTGAATTTCAAGCTCAGAGGAAACTTTGTCTCATGCCCTGACATGAAGTGGCAAACACGGAAGTTCATACTTGAATGCTGAATTGGCCCCGACAGATTAAATGCGTGTTGGGGATTGGTTTCCTGTCATAGCTGCTGCTGCTGCCATGCGCAGAGCTGCTGTAACAGCTCTTCCTGTTCTGCTCCCCTGAGAACAGTGTGGTGGGGAGAGGCAGGGCTGAGGTGGTCTACGAATGTGGCAGGTAGGGAAGGGGAGATGTCTGTCTCTTGAGAAGAGAGAGGCATGTGTGCCGGCATCCTTGATGGGTTCAAAGAGAAAGGTTGGAGATGATAGTGGGTGAGAAGCAGGCTGGTGAGACTGGGCTGAGGTTGGAGAAGGGGCAGCCGGGGGCACTGCTGAGGGTTTGCCGTGCACGCCTCGGACGGAGCACGGTGGGGTGGCGGGGAGCAGATAGTGCTGCCTCCCTGCGGGCAGACAGGAGAGGAACCTCAACTCAGTCCATTTCATAGCCCTGATAGGGGAAGTGGGAGTTGACAGGATGGTTTAAAATAAGACGTGAAGGTTTCAGTTACCTGCTCTAGACTTTGCCTGAGAACTTGTAAATTAATCAGTGAGACCTAATTTGTGACATGTCAGTAGCATCATCTTTTGACACACAGGAGGTCATGGTCATTTCATTCCTACTCTTCAGGAGACACTGCTGAACAGAGGAATGATTCTGTTCCTTGTGTGCTTACTTCCTTAACATTTATACATTGTTTTAAGAAAAAACTTTTAAAAATATTTCTTATAGTCTCCTAACATTTGTCTCTAGCCTTTGCCTTTGTACAATCACAGATATCCTATGGAGATTTAAGGATGAAAGCCCTGAGTTGTTCTTGGGTTCTTGGATCTGGACTACTTGTTATCTTATGCTTCTCACTTCTGGCTAAAACTTGCACCTCTTCTTCTCTTAGCTAAGCCCCAAAATGAAGATTTCCTTCAGAAGTCTTGTTAGCAGAATTATTTATCAGTCACAGAGAGAAAAATCTGCTATTTTTCTAAGTAAGAGTCTCGAGAAGCAGAGTTTTTGTCTTGTCATTGAGAGGAGTCAGCAGTCTTGTTCTGTAAAGGACCAGAGATGGTAAATACTGTCCCACTCAGCTCTGCTGGCGCAGTACAGCAGCAGCAGCCCCAGCACAGCTGTGTTCCTGCGGAGTCCCCTTTACAAAGCCGCTGACCCCTGATGTGAAACTTTGTAGAGCAGCAGAGTGGCTGCGTGAAACGGGAGGCTGGCAGGTCCTCAGATAGGTTCTGCAGTGTTACCTGTCACTTGGAGGCAGCCAACACTTCTGGACATTGCATCCTTATTCACACATGTGGCAGCTGAACGAGGTGCTGTTGTGGGTGTCTCAGCTCTGAGGGTCTTTGTGAGCTCCCACTGTTGTGGGTGTCTCAGCTCTGAGGGTCTTTGTGAGCTCCCACTGTTGTGGGTGTCTCAGCTCTGAGGGTCTTTGTGAGTTCCCACCAACTTTTAATTATTCATGCCCTTGACCATGTGGTTGCTTGGAGACCTGGGGTCTTCTGCAGACTGAAGAAGACACATTTCTAGATTATTTGTCCTTTTTATCCTCTCAAAAATTTAAACACTGTACCTCTTCAGTGGTCAGAAGAAAGTTGGAAACTTTTCCTACATATTAGGCGTTAGTATGAGGACATTTGTTTGAATTATAGAAATTTGCCCTGAGCTGAACTGGGTTGTGTTAACACATTGGTAGAGCTATGATTCCTTCCCAGTTCTAAGAGATACGATCTGTAAGTCCCTATGTCACCACATTGCTTGAGATGATCATTCAGTTACTTGTCAGGATTTCTCCTCTTCAGAGAGATTTTTTTTTATAGCACAGATTCCTTTGCCCCTTTTATCTCCTTATCTGGATATGATAAGTGGTTATGAGGGTCTCACTAACTATTTTGTGTTTACCTTTTATATGTGTAAAACTTTGCAGTAGCATTTAAAGTGTAATTTATTTTTCTATCAAGTGCACTATTCATTTAGTGTGTTCCAGTTTTATATGACTTGTATTAGAAACACTGCACTGAGTTGTTTGTACACTGAAATGAGAACTCTAGATGTAACTCTATTCAAATAAACCTTCGTGAGACATTCATGTTTTTGTGCACTGTTTCTGTTTCTTGGAAC